TGTTTTTTTTTTTTGTTTTTTTTTTTAAGACGGAGTCTTGCTCTGTCGCCCAGGCTGGAGTGCAGTGGCGCGATCTCGACTTACTACAACCTCCGCCTCCTGGCTTCAAGTGATCCTCCCACCTCAGCCTCCTCAGTAGCTGGAATTACAGGCATGTGCCCCCATGCCCGGCTAATTTTTGTATTTTTAGTAGAGACGGAGTTTCGCCATGTTAGCCAAGCTGGTCTGGAACTCCTGACCTCAAGTGATCCGCCCGCCTCGGCCTTCCAAAGTGCTGGGATTGCAGGCGTGAGCCACTCGGATTTTTATTTTTATTTATTTATTTATTTTTAGAGAGAGGCTCTTGCTCTGCTGCCCAGGCTGGAGCGTCATGTTGTGATGATAACTCACTGCAGCTTCGACCTCTTGGGCTCAACGGATCCTCCCCCTTCGGCCTCAGCCTCCCAAGTAGCTAGAACTCCAGGTGCAAGCTACCGCACCCAGTAAGAATCCTATTCTCTTTTGGACTGACAAACTCCTACTCATCCAACAAAGCCCCAGCTCCAATGGCCCCTTCTCTGAGGAACCTGCCCTGGTTCCCTGGTCCACCTCCCAGCTAGTAGAGTTCCCTGGGAAGGGGTTAGACGCCTCTAAGTGGCAGAGAGGGGCCCTCATTCCTGCCCCAAAGGTAGCCTTCTCCCCTCCCCTTTCTGGCAGAAGAGAAGTCTGAGATGGAGAAAGAGTGAGAGCCGCCCACGAGCTCTGAGCAGAGAGCCCGCAGGAGTGCCACGTCCCGGCGGCCTCGGCCCCTCCCTGCCTCAGTTTCCCGTGGCATCAAAGGGGGCGAGGGGCCCCTCCAGGCCTCTGGTGACGGGGGTGCTGTGCCCAGGCGGGGGTCCGGGGGCGACCGAGGGGGCTCAGGAAGTCCGCGGCCGCAGGAATTCGGCGCCTCCAGGCCTTATAAGGACATTTGCGCTCCGGGCCAATCAGCGGCGGGGGCGTGGCGCGCGGAGCCCGGCGCGTCCCAACCCCGCGCCAGCCCGGCGGTCCCGTCCCGTCCCGTCCTGTGCGGCCCCGTCCCGCCGCCCGCCCGCCAGCCATGAGCTCCACGCAGTTCAACAAGGGCCCCTCGTACGGGCTGTCGGCCGAGGTCAAGAACCGGGTGAGTGAGGGGCGCCCCTTGTCCCCCCGACACCAGCTCAGTCTCGTGCCCTTTGCTCCACCAGCTCCTGTCCAAATATGACCCCCAGAAGGAGGCAGAGCTCCGCACCTGGATCGAGGGACTCACCGGCCTCTCCATCGGCCCCGACTTCCAGAAGGGCCTGAAGGATGGAACTATCTTATGCACGTGAGTACACGCAGGGACACAGGCTGTCTCACCTGTTTCCCCCGCCCCATGTTGTGCCCTCCAGACTCATGAACAAGCTACAGCCGGGCTCCGTCCCCAAGATCAACCGCTCCATGCAGAACTGGCACCAGGTGAGGGGCTGGTGGAGCGGAGCAGGGATGGTCCACTCACTGTCCCTCTCCTGCCTCTTCCCAGCTAGAAAACCTGTCCAACTTCATCAAGGCCATGGTCAGCTACGGCATGAACCCTGTGGACCTGTTCGAGGCCAACGACCTGTTTGAGAGTGGGAACATGACGCAGGTGCAGGTGTCTCTTCTCGCCCTGGCGGGGAAGGTGAGGCCCAGAGAGGGGCAGCCACCTGCCCAAGGCCGCGGCCTGGTCTCTGTCCCGCCCCCAGGGCCTAGATCTAGGGTCCCTGGCTGCCCTCTGCTGGTACTCCCGGCCCCTTTCCCTCACCCAGGCCAAGACTAAGGGGCTGCAGAGCGGGGTGGACATTGGCGTCAAGTACTCGGAGAAGCAGGAGCGGAATTTCGACGATGCCACCATGAAGGCTGGCCAGTGCGTCATCGGGCTGCAGGTGGGCGACAGCTCCCCCAGCCCCAGGGACCACAGTCTGACCTCTCCCACGAACCTCCCTGCAGATGGGCACCAACAAATGCGCCAGCCAGTCGGGCATGACTGCCTACGGCACGAGAAGGCATCTCTATGACCCCAAGAACCATATCCTGCCCCCCATGGACCACTCGACCATCAGCCTCCAGATGGGCACGAACAAGTGTGCCAGCCAGGTGGGGCTCGCCCGGGTGCCCCCGACTCCTCTCATGACCTGCTCCACCCCTCCTTCCTCTCCAGGTGGGCATGACGGCTCCCGGGACCCGGCGGCACATCTATGATACCAAGCTGGGAACCGACAAGTGTGACAACTCCTCCATGTCCCTGCAGATGGGCTACACGCAGGGCGCCAACCAGAGCGGCCAGGTCTTCGGCCTGGGCCGGCAGATATATGACCCCAAGTACTGCCCGCAAGGCACAGTGGCCGATGGGGCTCCCTCGGGCACCGGCGACTGCCCGGACCCGGGGGAGGTCCCTGAATATCCCCCTTACTACCAGGAGGAGGCCGGCTACTGAGGCTCCCAGCACGCTCTCTCCCCACATCGTCTGCCCATCTGGGTTTTTGGGTTTTTCTGTGTTTTCATCTTTTTTTTTTTTTTCTTAACCCGTTCAGTGCTGCCAGTCAACCAAGGGTCTGTGAGTGTCAGCGTGGGATCAGGCAGCAGAGCTTTTTTCCCCTTTGCCTTGATCCTTCGCAAGGCTGAGCCACTGGGCTGTGGGGGAAGGGGTCAAGGCCATATCCCAATACGTGTAGGGCGAGGGTCCCTGCTGGCACATTCAGGCTGTGCTGGGAAGAAGAGACCTGGGCTTGGAAGGAACCGGTCCCCGACGGTTTCTGCTTGCCTCGCCTCTTCCCCCTTTTGTCAGCTGAGCAGTTTGTGGTTTCTATGCCCGCAAGTTTCAGGAAGTATTCACAAAAGAAAAATACATTTTTTCCCCCAGGGGTGGGGCAAGGACAGTGGAGAGAGTGCTAGGAAATGAGTCCCCTGGGAAAGGGGACCGGGCCGTGATGTTAAATATCTCCGGCTCCCAAGTGACTGGATTTGCCTAGGACCTTCAGACCAACAGACTTCAGACCCTCAGACCTGCCCCGGGGCCAGGTGGAGAAAGTGAGGGCCGTACAAGGAAGTGAAATTCTGAGTTGTTGGGGCTAAGCCTGACCCCCTCTCCATGCTCCCCGCCCCAACCCACTCTGGCCTCAGTAGATTTTTTTTTCAGTTGTGGTTGTTGCCCAGGCTGGAGTGCAGTGGCGCCATCTTGGCTCACTGCACCTCCACCTTCCGGGCTCAAGCGATTCTCCAGCCTCAGCCTCCTGAGTAGCTAGGACTGCAGGTGCTCCACCACGCCCGGCTAATTTTTGTATTTTTAGTAGAGATGGGGTTTCCCCATGTTGGCCAGGCTGGTCTCGAACTCCTGGCCTCAGGTGTGATCCGCCCGCCTCCGCCTCCCCAAGCGCTGAGATTACAGGTGTGAGCCACCGTGCCCAGCCCCTCAGTAGGTTTTAAGGAGCCCCCAGCCCTCCTCCCTTCTGGGCCCGACCAGCTTATACTGCTCCATCTTCCCCGGCCACATGCCCCGCCAAGTACTGCACAGGGACCCCCCACCCAGGGGACCTGCTCCGTGAGATAATGTGAAATACGACTGTGGACCAAACGCAATAAAACCTCTGTTTGTACGAAGAGAAGGTGGCCAAGAGAGTTGGCGTCGATGAGG